ATGGGTTTGGGCACCCTTGGGATGACATGGGTTTCTCAGGGTGCTACCTCTATTCACAGGACTTGGTTCCCCTCCTTTCCGCTCTAGCTTTTCTTTACCATAGGACTGTCTTATTTCGTTTCTACAGCCCAGTCACCTTCTGGCAACACCACCTGTTGACTCTCAGCATTTCCTTGTTTGAACTCTTGATTGGTTAAATTACCTTTCCAAACGACGCAAGTAAGAGGTTTTTGGCCAGTCTATGGATTGGCTGCCCTGGGATCAGATGACCTCCCTGGTCCAATCAGCTGAGGCTAAGGCTAAAAAGGGACAGCTCACCCATAGCTGCTCCAATGGGGCGGTTTCCCTTGCAAAAGACTAGCGGCGTGAACGGGCAAACACTGTGATGGACATCTCTAGAAAAAGACTCGGAAAAGAGTCAGAGATAGGGACTAAGAAGTGCCTGAAAGTGCGCTTGCAGCGCGCGTGCACACACACGATATCCAACCACAAAGTACAATAATGACTTGCTGCTTAGGTGTGCGACAATGAGCAGCGAAGGCACTGACTTTGAAGGCTATTGGAAAACACGAGGAAATGCTCACAAAATAATATTCCATGAAAAAGAGCTATAAAACAGCATATACCGAATGATCAGAATTTCCAAAGAAAAAAATTGCATATTTTAAAATTTGGACGGGAAAGCCAACAGGCTAGTGGTGTGATAACTGGCGGTATAAAAGTGCTTCTTTATTTGGTCATACAGCTTTCAAATGTTGCTTAACGAACAGATAGCATTTTTATAATCAGAGGAAAGACTCAGTATTAAAGTGCGCGTCCCATCATTGCAACCGGGCCCTCGGGCAGCCAGCTCTCTCTTGCTTCGCGTCCGGCTCTCAGGCCCTGGAGCTCGGCCTCCCTACCTTCTCCAGGCGCGGGTCCTGCTCCTTTTCCGGCCGCCCTCGCTCCGCCCCTTCGCCTCTCCCCGTGATCCCTCTCTCGCTAACCGTAGGCGCTTTTCGTGAAGGCCCGGGTTTTTACAGCACTTCGCTTTTCTAACCACGAACAGTGCTCGTTCGTTCGCAGGGCCAGCAAGGAGAGCCCCGCCCCCGCCCGCCGCCCGCCGCCCGCCGCCCGCCGCCTTTGGATCCCGCGGACTCCGCCCGGCCCGGCCTCCCCAGGCATGGCGCCGCTGCGCTTCTCCGCCAATCTGTCCTGGCTATTCCCCGAGCTCTCCGGCCTCCCCGCGCGGGTGCGGGCCGCGGGCAGCTCGGGCTTCGAGGCCGTCGAGGTGGCCTGGCCGTACGCGGAGACGCCTGAGGCGCTGGCGCGCGCCGCGCGAGAAGCGGGGCTGCGGCTTGTACTGATCAACACGCCCCCGGGTGCGTCGCGGGCCGGGAGGGCTGGGAGGGCTGAGCCGGGGGCTGAGGCCCGTTCTCTCTGCAGGAGACCAAGAGAAGGGGGAAATGGGGCTGGGGGCCGTCCCCGGGAGACAGGCGGCCTTCCGAGAGGGACTGGAGCAGGCCGTGCGGTATGCCAAAGCCCTGGGCTGTCCCAGGTACCTTACAGGTAGTGATGCTTGGACTGTCTTCAAGGAGTGGGCATTGCTTGATGGGCAGGAAGTTGAGTGTTCCTTGCAAGGGTGCTGTGGCAAGAGGAGGCCTGGTGTATTTGGCAGCGTTCCTGAGGCTGGACATGTATGTAGCCTGTTGGGATGGGGAGGCCTGGAGAGGCAAGGCCTCCAGTCCATCTTCCCCACAGGATCCACCTGATGGCTGGCCGAGTACCCCAGGGAGCTGATCGAATAGCAGTCAAGGCTGAGATGGAGGCCGTTTTTCTGGAGAACCTGAGGCATGCAGCTGGGGTTTTGGCTCAGGTGAGAAAGGTGGAAACACACACGTACTTACAAGCTCTATTCACAGCACCCGACATGCTGCTAGGAGGACCTCGTGGGACTGCTGGAGCCCATCAACACCCGCATCACTGACCCCCAGTACTTCCTGGACACGCCCCAGCAGGGTACGACCCCAGCCCTGTCTCTCCTTCTGTCCGCTCACGGTCCCCTCCCTGGCTTCTCTTACAGCGGCAGCCATCTTACAGAAGGTAGGAAGACCCAACCTCCAATTACAAATGGTAAGTGGAAGGGGGTACTTCGCAGATCGGAAGGGGTCTCGGAATGTAGTATCCTCTTCCCTAGGACATATTCCACTGGCAGATCATGGATGGGAACCTGACAGGAAACATCCGGGAGTTCCTGCCCATTGTTGGTGAGAGGACCTTCCTTTGCCCTCCCACCCTTTGGACCCCACATTTGTCCACATCTGTCCCCAGGGCATGTGCAGGTGGCACAGGTCCCAGGCCGAGGGGAGCCCAGCAGCCCCGGAGAGCTGAATTTCCCCTATCTGTTTCAACTGCTGGAAGATGAAGGCTACAAAGGCTTCGTGGGCTGTGAGTATCAGCCTCGAGGTGAGGCGTGGCCCAGTTTCTCTGCTGCTTCCCTCCCATTGAGAAGCCAGTGCCAGGGTTGCTGTGAAGATGGGAGAGCTTCTGAACCCACCTCATTAAAGGATGAGAAACCCAGGGTCCGAGAGCAAAGGGACTTGACGGTGGCCACAAGTGCTTCAAAGGCAGAGCTGGGATTGGAACCCAGGTGTCATCTCGATGGGAATGTCCAGCAGTGATGTCCAAGTGGGAAGTGAAGACCCGAAGGCTCAAGGGACACAGGTGGCTGACAGTGGTCAAAGGCTAGGGGGCAGGATTCAGGCAGAGGAGCTCTAGGGGGTGTTTGCCACCCTGTGTGAACTCCCGAGACTCTACCAGGGGGGCCGAAAGGAGTACCCCAGAAGGGCCCAAGGGGTCCTCGGGGTTGACCTGACTCTCTGGAGTCCTGGATGGGTCAGTGGCTGTGGGTGTTTGGGGAGGGCGGTTCCTGCTGCCAGGCTGGGGCAGCAGACCCTCAAGACATAGTTACAAAGCCTTTGGTGTCACTCAGTGTCTGGCTTGCCCTGG